TGGTCAGAACTGAGGAGCATCAGAGGTTCAGCCAGACAAAGCACCTTCCTAGTCTCCAGATGAGGAAACAGGCCACTGGGGTGGGCAGCCTCAGTCATGTCAGATGTGGTGGCAGAGCTGGGACTCCTGGCCGTCCTCTCCAGCCCAGGGGCCACTGATCACATGATATTGCTCTGCTCATGCACCCTGCTTCTCCTCCACTCCACTCTGAGAGGTTCATCAACCAGTCCCTGGTGCCCATGAAGGCCAGGCCTGTGGAAGATGCTCAGTCAATATTTGTGCAGAGGATACAGGCCCAAGGTGCTCGGCTGGCCAGCTCTGTCCCCATCCCTCATCCATAAAAGCAGTGGTGGCTCCAGATTGCCACCTAGAAAGCCAGGGGCAGTCTGGTAGGAAGAAGGTGGGCAGTGTGGAGGAGCGGCCTAGAAGACGGTCAGCCAGCAAACCCACTCTAAGGTCCCATTAAGACACCCCCTGACCCTGCCCAAGAGGGACAACTGCAGCGGGGACAAATGATTCATCCCCACACTTGAGAAGCAGAGGGGCGGGGAAGGAGGAAAGGCTAGGGGTGTGTGTCAGGGTATTGCACACAGAGATGGTTGGCTTCAGTTCTGGGTTCTGAAGTCCCTCTGTGCCGCTGGCTGGGCAAGAGGTAAAGGACAGCTGGGCCAGGGGCCAGGCTGGGACTCCAGCAGGACTTCCGCGGCGAGGGGCGCTGGGGGGGCGAAAGGCTTTGGCGGCCCGGCCAGCAGCGCCCTCGGGGGTAAGGGGAAGGGAGGCTACGCGGAGAGGTGCCAGAGACAGCCGGTGCCCTTGCCCGCCGGCCGCCCGAAGTCCGGGTGGTGGGCGTGGCTGCCCCCGGCGGGTGGGTGGGGGCGGGCTCCGGAGCCTGGCTGCGGAGTGGGTGTCCAGGGCGCTCGCGGCTGGGGCGGCGCGGGGGGCGGGAAGGCGCGCGCCGAAGGGGTGGGGAGGAGAAGGGGCGGGCGGCTCGGGGGTGGAGCCGGGACCGCAGCGCCTGCCGCTCGCTCGGAGCTGTAGCCGCCGCTGCCGCCGCTGCTCTTGGCTCGGGGACGCGGGCGGGCGCTCCGAGAGGCTCTGGTGCCTGCGGCTGCTGCTCTCCTCCGGCGCCCGGGGCTGCGGCGCTCCGGGTCCCGGCCCCTGTCCCGGCATCTCTCGGGTCCCTGAGCCCCGGCCCCGGGTCCCGCGTCCGGCCGGAGAGAACGCACTCAGCTGCTCGAGCCGCCCCGGGCTCGCGCCCCCGGGCCATGAAGAGGGGCCCGTGAGGCGCGCGCGGAGTCGGAGGAAGAGGAGGGAGGAGGGAGGCCGAGGAGGAGGGCGCGGGAGGCGGAGGATGCCGCCGCGGCTGCTGCCGCCGCCGCCACCCGCGGGTCCCCGGCGACCCTGACTCCAGACCCGAGGATGGAGCCGGCGCTGGGCGCTGCAGCTGCTCCCGGCGCGTCCCCGACCAGGTATTGGCCGGGCCCCGCGGGCTCCGGGGCGGGCTCCCTGGTCCACTTTCGCTTTGAGTTTCAGGTAGCTGGTGTCACTTCGGTGTGGTTGGAAGAAGACTTTCTCCCCAGCTGCATTCCCGGAGGCGCCCTTTCGACCTGGAGGCCGGGGTAAGCCCCCCTGCCCTTGCTGACTTCTGCTATTCTGAGCCCTTCCCCTCCCTGTCTTTTGCAGTCTGCTGGCCACAGGGCTGCCGCACTGGCTGGGACTGCCAGCTGGGCCTGGAGACGCTGGTGGCTGTGGACTCCCCAGCTTGGAGCAGTCCCTCTTTGGTAAGTGGTTGAACCCTCCTGTGTTCTCCCCAGGCACCTGACCGCTGGCCGCCTTTGCCCACAGACCTCACCCCTTGGAGAAGCAGCCCCATGAAGGTGCCCAGCCATGCAATGTTCCTGGAAGGCCGTCCTCCTCCTTGCCCTGGCCTCCATTGCCATCCAGTACACGGCCATCCGCACCTTCACCGCCAAGTCCTTTCACACCTGCCCCGGGCTGGCAGAGGCCGGGCTGGCCGAGCGACTGTGCGAGGAGAGCCCCACCTTCGCCTACAACCTCTCCCGCAAGACCCACATCCTCATCCTGGCCACCACGCGCAGTGGCTCCTCCTTCGTGGGCCAGCTCTTCAACCAGCACCTGGACGTCTTCTACCTGTTTGAGCCCCTCTACCACGTCCAGAACACGCTCATCCCCCGCTTCACCCAGGGCAAGAGCCCGGCCGACCGGCGGGTCATGCTAGGCGCCAGCCGCGACCTCCTGCGGAGCCTCTACGACTGCGACCTCTACTTCCTGGAGAACTACATCAAGCCGCCGCCGGTCAACCACACCACCGACAGGATCTTCCGCCGCGGGGCCAGCCGGGTCCTCTGCTCCCGGCCTGTGTGCGACCCTCCGGGGCCAGCCGACCTGGTCCTGGAGGAGGGGGACTGTGTGCGCAAGTGCGGGCTACTCAACCTGACCGTGGCGGCCGAGGCGTGCCGCGAGCGCAGCCACGTGGCCATCAAGACGGTGCGCGTGCCCGAGGTGAACGACCTGCGCGCCCTGGTGGAAGACCCGCGATTAAACCTCAAGGTCATCCAGCTGGTCCGAGACCCCCGCGGCATTCTGGCTTCGCGCAGCGAGACCTTCCGCGACACGTACCGGCTCTGGCGGCTCTGGTACGGCACCGGGAGGAAACCCTACAACCTGGACGTGACGCAGCTGACCACGGTGTGCGAGGACTTCTCCAACTCCGTGTCCACCGGCCTCATGCGGCCCCCGTGGCTCAAGGGCAAGTACATGTTGGTGCGCTACGAGGACCTGGCTCGGAACCCTATGAAGAAGACCGAGGAGATCTACGGGTTCCTGGGCATCCCGCTGGACAGCCACGTGGCCCGCTGGATCCAGAACAACACGCGGGGCGACCCCACCCTGGGCAAGCACAAATACGGCACCGTGCGAAACTCGGCGGCCACGGCCGAGAAGTGGCGCTTCCGCCTCTCCTACGACATCGTGGCCTTTGCCCAGAACGCCTGCCAGCAGGTGCTGGCCCAGCTGGGCTACAAGATCGCCGCCTCGGAGGAGGAGCTGAAGAACCCCTCGGTCAGCCTGGTGGAGGAGCGGGACTTCCGCCCCTTCTCGTGACCCGGGCGGTGCGGGTGGGGGCGGGAGGCGCAAGGTGTCGGTTTTGATAAAATGGACCGTTTTTAACTGTTGCCTTATTAACCCCTCCCTCTCCCACCTCATCTTCGTGTCCTTCCTGCCCCCAGCTCACCCCACTCCCTTCTGCCCCTTTTTTGTCTCTGAAATTTGCACTACGTCTTGGACGGGAATCACTGGGGCAGAGGGCGCCTGAAGTAGGGTCCCGCCCCCCCCCCCCCCATTCAGACACATGGATGTTGGGTCTCTGTGCGGACGGTGACAATGTTTACAAGCACCACATTTACACATCCACACACGCACACGGGCACTCGCGAGGCGACTTCTCAAGCTTTTGAATGGGTGAGTGGTCGGGTATCTAGTTTTTGCACTGTCTTACTATTCAAGGTAAGAGGATACAAACAAGAGGACCACTTGTCTCTAATTTATGAATGGTGTCCATCCTTTCCCCATCCCTGCCTCCTGCCCCTGACGCCCATTTCCCCCCTTAGAGCAGCGAAACTGCCCCCTCCTGCCCGCCCTTGCCTGTCGGTGAGGCAGGTTTTTACTGTGAGGTGAACGTGGACCTGTTTCTGTTTCCAGTCTGTGGTGATGCTGTCTGTCTGTCTGAGTCTCGTGGCCGCCCCTGGACCAGTGATGACTGATGAATCTTATGAGCTTCTGATTGATCTCGGGGTCCATCTGTGATATTTCTTTGTGCCAAAAAGAAAAAAAAAGAGTGGATCAGTTTGCTAAATGAACATTGAAATTGAAATGCTTTATCTGTGTTTTCTGTAAATAAAAGAGTGCAATAATCTCTGTGTGTGATTGCAGGACATTCTGAATGGGTACGAGAGGGCCTCAGCCGGGTCTGGGTGTTCCTAGCTTTGGGGAGGACAGCGAGAGAGAGGTGGAGGTGGGAATTAAATGACAAGTCTGCCTTTCAGAACTCTTGTCACCCTCAACACTGAGTTTAGTTTAGGTTTTTGTTTTGTTTTGTTTTGAGACAGAGTCTCGCTCTGTCACCCAGGCTGGAGTGCAATGGCGCCATCTCGGCTCACTGCAACCTCTGCCTCCCAGGTTCAAGCAGTTCTCCCGCCTCAGCCTCCCGAGTGACTGGGACTACAGGTGCACACTGCCACACCTGGCTATTTTTTTTTTTTTTTGGATTTTAGTAGAGACGGGGTTTCACCGTGTTGTCCAGGCTGGTCGCGAACTCCTGAGCTCTGGGCATTCCTCCTGCCTCAGCCTCCCAAAGTGCTGGGATTGCAGACTTGAGCCACCTCACCCAGCCGTTTTTTTTTTCCTTCAGTCAGTTGAGACCGGGTAACTTATAGCCAGGGATAATGTTCAAAGTCTTTAACAAGTGGTATGGCTTGCTGAATCAGAGTAGCTGGAGGTAAGAATGACATCCTGGAATCCCTTCTTGTGCTAAATGTTACCCATTTAGTTGGTGGGTCTGGGTCTAGGATAGCCAGGGAGGGGGAAACTTCAAGGGGTGGGGTGCCTCAGGGCAGTGGCTGCTGACCCACAGACCTGGAAGTATTTGACTATTTGAATAACTGGTACAGGTTTACTGGTGTCTACACTGGCAGAGAATCTGCTGTGCTTCCTCCCCTTCCCTTCGTGGCAATCTAGCAGGTTGCTCCAGGCAGCTTCCCCAGCTCTTATTCCAAGAAAACCTGCCCCTGGGGTGGCTGCAGGTCACAGCTTTGTTGTCCTGGGACAAAGGAGTGTCTGGTGATTAGGCAGCCCCAGGGGTCCTAGCCAACTGGAAGAAGGGCTTCCTGAGGAAACACAGTCCTGGGCTATTTTATATGTGTCAGGAGGATGTAGACAGTTCAACAGCTCTAGCAAATGCCTTAACTAATAGTGGCTTAATCAAGATAGGTGATTTTCTTTTGTAAAAAATTTTACTGGGGTAAAATAACAGAATGTAAAATTTACCATCTTAACCTTTTTAAGGTGTACCATTCATTAAATACATTCACAACGTGTGCCACCATCCAGCTCTGTAATTTTGCTCATTTTGTAAAA